GCTGGCACTGGAGACTGATGAAGTCGTATTTACAGATAAGCAGGGACTGCTCCGTGACCAGCACCAGCCGCTCCTTCTCATTGTTCCAGTGATCCACCCTGTAGGCAGAGGAGGGGCCTCAGTCCACACTGGACGCGGCTGTCTCGACTTAGCCAAGGCCAGCCCGCCTGGAAGGGCAGCAGGGGCGGCACGGGGCGCCTGAGCGTGGCACGAGCACCCCGGGAAGTCCTCGCAAGGTGCTGCGCGGCGGCTCGGGGCGAGTCCCCCCACCAAGGAGAGCGCAGCCCCGGCTTACTCGGTAAGCAGCCACACTCCCTGGATCTCGCCGTCCTCCACGGGCCGCACCACCACGCGGATCTCCTCCACTGCCTGCTCGATGCTGCCGGGCTGGGCGGGTTGCGGGGTGGGGGACGGGGGCAAAGATCACAGGTCACAGCTCGCTCCCTGCGGGACCGCCCGGCGCCCGCCTCCGACCCCACCCGCCCCCATCCCGCCCCGCGCCCTCGGCCCCCGCCCCGGCCCTGGCCCCTGCCTCACCCGGAACACGAAGTACTCCTTGACGCGGGCGCGGCGCGTGGGGTCGTGGATGCTGAGAGGCCAGAGTGTCTGGCGCAGCGGCGTCCCCGCCCCCGGCCGCCCCCCGCCCGGGCCGCCGCCTGCCCCCACCTCCTCGCCGGCCGCCAGCACCGCCGTGGGGCTCGTACCGGCCGAGTCCACCGAGTCCCGCAGTTGCAGCATTGCCGCACCCCTTACCGACCCCGACCCTGACGCCGACGCGACCGCCGTCGCCGCAGCCACCGCCACCACCCGGCCGCGCCCCCGGCCCCGCCCCGCGGACCGCCGCGATTGGCTCCGCCTTGCCGGCCCCGCCTCTGGCTCCGCCCCTTCCCGCGTCCGCCGACCCTCGGGATTGGCTCTCCTCCTGCCGTTTTCCGCGATTGGCTCTGCCCCGCCGCCGTTCACAATCGCTCCCGCCCCTCGCCGGGCCGGAAGCGACCGTCACGCGCAGGCTCACTTCCTGTTTACACAACGAGAAGGGGCGGGGCCGAAGCCGGTTGCCAGGGTGTCGCGGAGCGGCTGGGAAGGAGGGGCTGGGAATCTTGGAGCCCCTTGGCCCGCGGGGAAAGCGGGTGACCCGCCCTGCAAGTGGGATGCCCCCTTCGGCCTTCTGGAGCGCAGGTGGGGGCGCGCGCCCATCGGGGGCTCGCACTGCACGGAGGGTCGCGGTGCCGGGGAGCTGAGGTTGGAGGATGCAGGGCGGCGGCCCTGGTGCACCGTGGGGGAGTTCGCACGCCGGGCAGCGATCTTCTGCCGGGACCTGGCGTTCTTCACACACGGCTTATTCGTGACGGATCCACAGAGCAATGCACTCTGAAGCCGGAGGGTAGAAAGTGCTGGAATGCGCGCCCGGGCCCAGGCTGTCGCGAGCCTTCAGCAAGCCAGTGCACACAGAGAGGGCTGCCCAGAGATCCCGGTCAGCGCTCGCAGTTCGAGGTGGAACATGTGTGTGCCCTGCGCTAGCCCCAGCTCCCGGATCCTGTGGACCAATGTGGTCTTTGTCCCACAGGGAGGCTGTCTCCCCGGCAAGGGTGCCCACTGCAAGCACAGGCGTGAGAAATGGCCCAGAAAAGAGTGGTCAGGGCAATGTGTTCTTGGCACGCCCAGCAAGACCTGCCAGAGGGACCTACAGACGAGTGTCTCCCAGCTATCTTACCAGCGGGGACCTTGAGGTCCAAGTATCCAGTCCGGTTAGAAATGGCCGCGGATCCAACAGGTGCTGGTGAGTGGGAGAATACCCCTGAGGGAGGAAGACGAGGCGCTGACTCTCCGTGTCTCTGTTCCAGGCCCCACGTGTGTGCTGAGCAGGAGCTGACCCTGGTGGGCCGCCGCCAGCCGTGCGTGCAGGCCTTAAGCCACACGGTGCCGGTGTGGAAGGCCGGCTGTGGGTGGCAGGCGTGGTGCGTGGGTCATGAGCGGAGGTAAGTGCAGGGGCCCGTGTTGGGGGAGGGGCGGTAAGCACTTCCCTTCTCTCTTTCTTTCTAGAACCGTCTACTACATGGGCTACAGGCAGGTGTATACCACGGAGGCCCGGACCGTGCTCAGGTGCTGCCGAGGGTGGATGCAGCAGCCCGACGAGGAGGGCTGCCTCTCGGGTGAGTGCCGCCTGCGCCTCCCCGCCCTCCCTCCCTCTCACCGATTTTCTCCTTCCCTCCGCAGCTGAATGCAGCGCCAGCCTCTGTTTTCACGGTGGCCGTTGTGTGCCAGGCTCAGCCCAGCCGTGTCACTGTCCCCCCGGCTTCCAGGGACCCCGCTGTCAGTATGGTGAGTGGAGCCCCTGGGGGACCAAGGCCCTGCCAGCTGCTGATCCTTCCCCATTCCTGCTCAGATGTGGACGAATGCCGAACCCACAACGGTGGCTGCCAGCACCGGTGCGTGAACACCCCAGGCTCCTACCTCTGTGAGTGCAAGCCCGGCTTCCGGCTCCACACTGACAGCAGGACCTGCCTGGGTGAGTGTCGCCTGGAGACCCTGCCTGGGCTCGGGCTGACTTGGGGTCCTCCCTGTGTCCCCAGCCATTAACTCCTGCGCCCTGGGCAATGGCGGCTGCCAGCACCACTGTGTCCAGCTCACAATCACTCGGCATCGCTGCCAGTGCCGGCCCGGGTTCCAGCTCCAGGAGGACGGCAGGCATTGTGTCCGTGAGTGCTGCCAGCCTGGGAGGGAGGACCTGCCCCAACCCCCTCCTCGGGCCCGTGGCTGCAGGTAGAAGCCCGTGTGCCAACAGGAACGGCAGCTGCATGCACAGGTGCCAGGTGGTCCGGGGCCTCGCCCGCTGTGAGTGCCACGTGGGCTATCAGCTAGCAGCGGACGGCAAGGCCTGTGAAGGTAGGACGCCCCTCCCCTGCTCCGCCCCGCCCTCTGAGCCCTCCCTGTGGTCTCTCCCCTCCAGATGTGGACGAATGTGCCGCAGGGCTGGCCCAGTGTGCCCATGGCTGCCTCAACACCCAGGGGTCCTTCAAGTGCGTGTGTCACGCGGGCTATGAGCTGGGCGCCGATGGCCGGCAGTGCTACCGTGAGTGGGCAGCCGGCAACAGGCTGAAGGTGTCCCATACCCTGGGTGGCTGGTCTCACGGCAGGGATTGAGATGGAAATCGTGAACAGCTGTGAGGCCAACAACGGCGGCTGCTCCCATGGCTGCAGCCACACCAGTGCTGGGCCCCTGTGCACATGTCCCCGCGGCTACGAGCTGGACACAGATCAGAGGACCTGCATCGGTGCGCACTGGCTCCTCCCAGATGCCTGCACCGTACCAGGGGGCCCGTGGCGTGTGCTCCACAGATGTCGACGACTGTGCAGACAGCCCGTGCTGCCAGCAGGTGTGCACCAACAACCCTGGCGGGTACGAGTGCGGCTGCTACGCCGGCTACCGGCTCAGTGCCGATGGCTGCGGCTGTGAGGGTGAGCACTGCCCTGCCACTGCACAGCTGGGGCACAGGCCTCAGTGGTCCCGGGTCGCCCGCAGATGTGGATGAGTGCGCCTCCAGCCGTGGCGGCTGCGAGCACCACTGCACCAACCTGGCCGGCTCCTTCCAGTGCTCCTGCGAGGCCGGCTACCGGCTGCACGAGGACCGTAGGGGCTGCAGCCGTGAGTCTCCCGCCCTCCGCGGAGCACCGGCCCAGGGGCTAAGGCGCCTCTGTGCCCCTGGCAGCCCTGGAGGAGCCGATGGTGGACCTGGACGGCGAGCTGCCTTTCGTGCGGCCCCTGCCCCACATTGCCGTGCTCCAGGACGAGCTGCCGCAACTCTTCCAGGATGACGACGTCGGGGCCGATGAGGAAGAGGCAGAGTTGCGGGGCGAACACACGCTCACAGAGAAGTTTGGTGAGCGCGGGCCCAGCCCCCGGGGGCTCCTGCTCTGAATCCCCCCATCCTGGTCTGCCCCCAGTCTGCCTGGATGACTCCTTTGGCCATGACTGCAGCTTGACCTGTGATGACTGCAGGAACGGAGGGACCTGCCTCCTGGGCCTGGATGGCTGTGATTGCCCCGAGGGCTGGACTGGGCTCATCTGCAATGAGAGTGAGGCAGCTGGGCAGGGGCTGGGGGCTGGGTGACCCTGACGCTTCCCTGTCATTCTTTGTAGCTTGTCCTCCGGACACCTTTGGGAAGAACTGCAGCTTCTCCTGCAGCTGTCAGAATGGTGGGACCTGCGACTCTGTCACGGGGGCCTGCCGCTGCCCCCCGGGTGTCAGTGGAACTAACTGTGAGGATGGTGCGTGCAGCCTCTTCTGGTGCTTCTGGAATCCAAGGTTCACATGGAGCCCCGCTGCCCCCAGGCTGCCCCAAGGGCTACTATGGCAAGCACTGTCGCAAGAAATGCAACTGTGCCAACCGGGGCCGGTGCCACCGCCTCTACGGGGCCTGCCTCTGCGACCCAGGGCTCTACGGCCGCTTCTGCCACCTCAGTGAGTCTCACTGCCCCTTCCAGTGTCCATGGGGGAGCCCCCCTCAACGGTTCTGTGGGTGCAGCCTGCCCGCCGTGGGCCTTTGGGCCGGGCTGCTCGGAGGAGTGCCAGTGTGTGCAGCCCCACACGCAGTCCTGTGACAAGAGGGATGGCAGCTGCTCCTGCAAGGCTGGCTTCCGGGGCGAGCGCTGTCAGGCAGGTGAGTCCAGGCATGGGGTCTGGGGGCGGGGGAACCCCACCCACCCCTCTCTCACGCCCTGCAGAGTGTGAGCTGGGCTACTTTGGGCCGGGGTGCTGGCAGGCATGCACCTGCCCAGTGGGCGTGGCCTGTGACTCCGTGAGCGGCGAGTGTGGGAAGCGGTGTCCTGCTGGCTTCCAGGGAGAGGACTGTGGCCAAGGTGAGTGGCCGGCCCCTGGGGCTCCCGGCAGTGCGGCTAAGGCCCCTCGTGCTTTCTCCTGCAGAGTGCCCGGTGGGGACGTTTGGCGTGAACTGCTCGAGCTCCTGCTCCTGTGGGGGGGCCCCCTGCCACGGGGTCACGGGGCAGTGCCGGTGTCCGCCGGGGAGGACTGGGGAAGACTGTGAGGCAGGTGAGTGTCAGCCGCAGCCCCAGTTCCGCCTCGGGCACTGACTGGCCATGGGGGTGGGCACTAGATTGTCCCGAGGGCCGCTGGGGGCTGGGCTGCCAGGAGATCTGCCCAGCATGCCAGCACGCTGCCCGCTGCGACCCTGAGACCGGAGCCTGCCTGTGCCTCCCTGGCTTCGTCGGCAGCCGCTGCCAGGACGGTGAGTGAGCTGGAGCTGCCCCTGAGCCTTTGGGCCCCACTCACCCTCTCTCGCCTGCCTGTAGTGTGCCCAGCAGGCTGGTATGGTCCCAGCTGCCAGACAAGGTGCTCTTGTGCCAATGATGGGCACTGCCACCCAGCCACCGGACACTGCAGCTGTGCCCCCGGGTGGACCGGCTTTAGCTGCCAGAGAGGTACGGGGGCCCTTGGCTTGCCCTTTGTCCAGCCTGCGCCGGGTGACCCTGAGTTCTGTTGCAGCCTGTGATACTGGGCACTGGGGACCTGACTGCAGCCACCCCTGCAACTGCAGCGCTGGCCACGGGAGCTGTGATGCCATCAGCGGCCTGTGTCTGTGTGAGGCTGGCTACGTGGGCCCGCGGTGCGAGCAGCGTGAGTCCCGGCCCTGCCTTTGGCTGCCACCCGGCTGACTGTGGGCCGGGGCTGCATATCTCAGAGTGTCCCCAGGGCCACTTTGGGCCCGGCTGTGAGCAGCGGTGCCAGTGTCAGCATGGAGCAGCCTGTGACCACGTCAGCGGGGCCTGCACCTGCCCGGCCGGCTGGAGGGGCACCTTCTGCGAGCATGGTGAGCTACGGCACAGGCGGGGGCTAGGCTGGGGCCCCTCCACATCACTGCCCGCTGTCTGCAGCCTGCCCGGCCGGCTTCTTTGGATTGGACTGTCGCAGTGCCTGCAACTGCACCGCCGGAGCTGCCTGTGATGCCGTGAATGGCTCCTGCCTCTGCCCCGCTGGCCGCCGGGGCCCCCGCTGTGCCGAGAGTGCGTGAGGTCCCTGCTCAGCCCGGGGTGCTCCCTGGCTCTGACCAGCCCTCTCCACCTGCAGCCTGCCCAGCCCACACCTACGGGCACAATTGCAGCCAGGCCTGTGCCTGCTTTAACGGGGCCTCCTGTGACCCTGTCCACGGGCAGTGCCACTGTGCCCCTGGCTGGATGGGGCCCTCCTGCCTGCAGGGTAAGCCACATCTAGGAGTCCAGGGACCGGGGGATGCAGGTTGCTCCCTCTTCCCTGGCCCCAGCCTGCCCTGCCGGCCTGTACGGCGACAACTGTCGGCATTCCTGCCTCTGCCAGAACGGAGGGACCTGTGACCCTGTCTCAGGCCACTGTGCGTGCCCAGAGGGCTGGGCCGGCCTGGCCTGTGAGAAGGGTGAGCGCTGGGCGGCAGAGGAGGGACATACCCCTCACCCTCGTGCCTGCCTCTGCTCCTGTAGAGTGCCTCCCCCGGGACGTCAGAGCTGGCTGCCGGCACAGCGGCGGTTGCCTCAACGGGGGCCTGTGTGACCCGCACACGGGCCGCTGCCTCTGCCCAGCCGGCTGGACTGGGGACAAGTGTCAGAGCCGTGAGTGGGGCGGGGCAGCAGGGGGGTCTGCATAGAAGCCTCCGCAGCCCTCATCTTTCTGCAGCCTGCCTGCGGGGCTGGTTTGGAGAGGCCTGTGCCCAGCGCTGCAGCTGCCCGCCTGGCGCTGCCTGCCACCACGTCACTGGGGCCTGCCGCTGTCCCCCTGGCTTCACTGGCTCCGGCTGCGAGCAGGGTAGGTGCTCCCAAGCCCCCACCCCGAGGAGCGGCCAGGACCGACCCTGCCTGTCTCCACCCAGCCTGCCCACCCGGCAGCTTTGGGGAGGACTGTGCGCAGATGTGCCAGTGTCCCGGTGAGAACCCGGCCTGCCACCCTGCCACCGGGACCTGCTCATGTGCTGCTGGCTACCACGGCCCCAGCTGCCAGCAACGTGAGTGCTGCCCGTGCCCACCCAGGGACTCGCCAGCCCCTGCAGCTAGCCCCTCTCCCTGCAGGATGTCCGCCCGGGCGGTATGGGCCAGGCTGTGAACAGCTGTGTGGGTGTCTCAACGGGGGCTCCTGTGATGCGGCCACGGGGGCCTGCCGCTGCCCCACTGGGTTCCTCGGGACGGACTGCAACCTCAGTGAGTGGCTGGTGGCAGCAGTGCTGAGTGGCGCCAGCCACGATCACCACTTCCTCCCCGGCAGCCTGTCCGCAGGGCCGCTTCGGCCCCAACTGCACCCACGTGTGTGGGTGTGGGCAGGGGGCGGCCTGCGACCCTGTGACCGGCACCTGCCTCTGCCCCCCGGGGAGAGCCGGCGTCCGCTGTGAGCGAGGTGAGTGTTCACTCCAGAGGGCATGCTCACAGAGCTCCAGGCAGCACCTGCCTTCTGTCTCCAGGCTGCCCCCAGAACCGGTTTGGCGTGGGCTGCGAGCACACCTGCTCCTGCAGAAATGGGGGCCTGTGCCACGCCAGCAACGGCAGCTGCTCCTGTGGCCTGGGCTGGACGGGGCGGCACTGCGAGCTGGGTGAGTGTGCGGGGCCAGCGGGACCCCAGCATCCGAAGGACTGCCCACCCTGCCCTGTCCCCAGCCTGTCCCCCTGGGCGCTACGGAGCCGCCTGCCATCTGGAGTGCTCCTGCCACAACAACAGCACGTGTGAGCCTGCCACGGGCACCTGCCGCTGCGGCCCCGGCTTCTATGGCCAGGCCTGCGAGCACCGTGAGTTGGGGGCCTGTGCAGCTGGGCTGGGGGCCCTTGTCTCGTGGTAACCGGCGTCCTTCAGCCTGTCCCCCTGGCTTCCACGGGGCTGGCTGCCAGGGGTTGTGCTGGTGTCAACATGGAGCCCCCTGCGACCCCATCAGTGGCCGATGCCTCTGCCCTGCCGGCTTCCACGGCCACTTCTGTGAGAGGGGTGAGTGCTTGGTGCCTCCCTGAACCCCCGCTCAGGTTTGTCTCCCGCCCCCTCCGCCTTGCAGATTGCAGAAGGGGCCAGTTTGGGCCCAGCTGCACCCTGCACTGTGACTGCGGGGGTGGGGCTGACTGCGACCCTGTCAGTGGGCAGTGTCACTGTGTGGATGGCTACATGGGGCCCACGTGCCGGGAAGGTGAGCTGGGCTTCCTGGGGAAGGGCGGGAAGTACTAACATGGCCTGCTCTCTCTCCCCTCCAGGTGGGCCCCTCCGGCTCCCCGAGAACCCGTCCTTAGCCCAGGGCTCAGGTAAGGGGTGTGGGGAATGCCCGTGGGCTTGCCTGGACTGGCCCTCTTTTCTCCTTTTCCCCAGCGGGCACACTGCCCGCCTCCAGCAGACCCACATCCCGGAGCGGTGGACCAGCGAGGCACTAGTAGAGGCAGTCCCGTGGAGCCCGCCTCTCCAGTCCCAGCCAGAGGGGACCCTGGCCTTTGGTGACCACTGAGAAGGACACTTCACGGGCCCAGAGCTCCTGGTACTGCCCTTCCTTTGAGGGCCGTGGAGGGCTGTGGACAGCCCAGCAACCTGTCGCTCTTGGAGGCTGGTGTGGCCTTGAGGAGGGAAGCCTCGCATGGCCGCTGGAAGAGAGGCGCCTCCTGGCCTGGCTCTGCAGAACCCAGGGGCACGCTCTGGGCCTGGGCTGAGGAAGTCCCGCTCTCCCCGCGGCTCTGAGTTGGACTGAGGACAGGTGTGGGCGCCAGTGTGGGTGCAGGCGCAGGTGCAGGCACAGGGCCACTGTCCTCCAGGCAGGCTTTTTGGTGCTAGGCCCTGGGACTGGAAGTCGCCCAGCCCGTATTTATGTAAAGGTATTTATGGGCCACTGCACATGCCCGCTGCAGCCCTGGGATCAGCTGGAAGCTGCCTGTCATCTCCTGCCCAATCCCCAGAAACCCTGATTCAGGTCTGCAGGCTCCTGCGGGCTCACCAGGCTGCTGGCTCCGGTACCATGTAAACCTAGGAAGGTAAAGGAGCAGGCAACCTCCTCGTGGCCTGTGTGTTTGCTGTGTTACGTGGACTCTGTGTGGGCTCCTCCCTGGGGCCCGGCCAGCATAACGGTGCACCCAGGGACCTCCCAGTGCACCCGGGGCCCTTTGCAGGGGTGGGGGTGCCACACAAGTGAAGAAGTTGGGACTCATCTCAGTTCCCAGTGCTATTGAGGAGAACGCTGGGGCTGCATTCATTACCGCTGAGACCCAGAGACTGGCTGTTCCCAGAGAATGGCCCAGGGGGAGGAGGGCTGGTGTGGAGGGGCAACCTGGACTGAGGCCGAACTCCCTTGGGCTCACCCCACCCACCCCTACCTGAGCATCAGCAGTGGGGGGAGGGCAGCATCGCAGGGGCAGGGACTCCCTGGGTGAGGACAGACCAGCCCTCCCGAGCACCTGGCACTCATGGGCTGAGGCTGACTTCTCCTGGAAGAAGGGCCCAGAGTGGAAGGAAGAGGCAGAGGGTAGAGGTGGTGGCTGGGGGCTCCTCTGCAGAGTGGGGTGGCCAATGGAGAGGGCTGCACTCACACCGCAACATAGGACTCTCTCTCCCTTAAGAAGGCCCCCTTAGGGTCTGGGCTGCCGCCCCCATCACCCTAAAACCAGCCAAGGTAGCTGAGGCCCCAGGGCAGACAATTTCACCAGCAGGAGGAGGAGGAGTCCAGTGAGCTTGGTTGCTCACAGACAGCAAGGGAGCTGTCACAGAGGAAGCTGATGAATGGACCGCTGTGGGGAGACTTTAAAGTAGAACAGTGATAAGGGAGGGCAGGATGGTGGGGATGCAGAAGCAGCAGCCAGAGAGAGACGGACTGGGGTGCAGACGGAGTGTGGAAAACGCATACCTTGAAATGAAGCATCCAGCAGATGGGGTGAGTGGATACAGCTCAGGAGATTCTCCCAGGAATAGCAGGGAGGCGTAAAGAGAGACAACGTACAGAGATAGATGAATGGAAATGGGTAAGGGAGGTGTTCATTCACATCCATCTAACTGCAAAATACAAAAGTAAGAAGTCATTGACATGAAGCAACGACGACCAAGACGTTCTCAGATCTAAAGGTGAATGATCTCAGTCAGCCTGGAAATGCACAAGGTGGAAAAATAACATAAAAAAGCCATAAGACCTTGAAGAACATCAATGTCAAAGATAAATTCTAAAGTCCCAGAGAAAAAAGAATGGGAATCAAATTGACCTCAGACTATACGTGAGAAACACGGAGAGCCAGAAAACTGTGATGTTCCATCCTCAGAGTTTGAAGGAAATATTTGAAGGCTGAATTTTACATCCAGCTAAACTATCAAAGGCATGCAAAGTCCATGTTATTCTTAGGCCTTCAAGGCCTCGGCCATTTTTCTACAGAAAAGCCTGATTTTAAAATGCTCTTAGAGACGTTCTCCAGCCAGAAGAGAAAGAAGCCAGGAGGGTGCTCTGAGATATTCAGTCACCACAGTTCCCAAATGGCCTAGGAATTCAGAGAGTCAGAATATCACCATTACTCCCCAATGGGAACCCCCGACAGTCTCAGCATGGTGTGAGGGTGTGGACGGGGGGCCTGGCAGGTACCAATCACTCATCCCGCTCAGTGAAGACACAGTGTTCAGCTACGGAAGCCATAAGGCAGGCCGAGCTTCTGCCCATCCGGAGGAAATCTCAGCTATCCAACGGCGGTCAGGAGCAGAGGAAAATAAAGCAGAATAACTAGAAAACACGCTCACAGATCCTAATGTTAACGGTTACAAATGACGACGGAAAAACAAACTCCTGACCATATATTATATAGTTTCAAGCAGCAAGAAGGAGGATATTGAACATTCTCAACACACATAATAAACGCTTGAGATGATGATATGCTCATTACCCTGATTTGATCACTAGACATCCCATGTATCAAAACATCACTGTGTATCCGATGAATATCTACAATTATTGTCAATTAAAAACATCATTAAAAACAGACTAGACTGCATTAAAAATATACTAAATAGTATTTTTACTATA